CCTAAAAATCTACAAATCTGAGGCCAGGTGCAGTGGCTCACATCTATAATCCAGCACCTTGGGGATCTGAGGCAGGAAGGTCACTTGAGGCCCACAGTTAAGACCAGCCTGGGCAACATATCAAAACCCCATATCTAGAAAAATGACAAAAATTAGCCAGGCATGCTGGCGGGTGCCTGTAGTCCCAGCTACTCGGGAGGCTGAGGTGGGAGGATTGCTTGAACTGGGGAGGTCGACATTGTAGCGAGCGGAGATCACACCACTGTACTCTAGCCTGGGTGACAAAGCGAGATCCTGTCTCTCAAAACAAGAAAAAAAGAAAAAGAAAAGACTACAAATCTGTCTGATTGTTGACTTCCAGAACCCTTCCAAATGCCAGCAGGTGGCATCTGGATGTCTGGGGGCACATCGTAGGTTTTCGGGTCCTGGAATTATTTTCAATATAGAGATGGAATCTCACTATGTTGCCCAGGCTGGTCTCAAACTCCTGGGTTCCAGCGATCCGCCCCCCTCGGCCTCTGGAAGTACAGGAGTGAGCCACTGCGCCGACCCCAGCTTCAGGAATCTTTGAACTCCCCGCAGAGAGCAGAGGTGCCGCAAGGTTTAACCTGCCTCCCTCCCTCCTTATCGCCATGGGCTTATCCAATCATTTCTTCACGGAACACACGTGGGCCAACGCTGACCGGGCTCTGTGCCAGGAACCCGCAAGGCGCTGCTTGTTCATCTCCAGCCACGGGGAGCTCATTCCCTAGCAGCGGGCCAGACCCAAGGTGGGGTCGTGAGCCCCGAGAGGGGCGAGGGTGGCAAGAGCGGGATGGCAGAGGTGGCAGCCGGGACCGGAGAGGGGAAGAGGCATGGCCGGGGAGGGAGGAGCCGGCAGAGAACTTCGCCTGGGCCACCAGGAAACTCAGCCGAGCTGGGAAGAGGGGGACTGGCAAGCGGCCAAGGCGGAGGGAGGCAGGAAGGCGTGAGGCCCGGTGGGAGGGAGGAAGCGGGAGAGGGGCGGGAGCTCTGGCTCAGGTAAAAACTCTTTCTTCGGCTCGCGAGCTGAGAGGAGCAGGTAGAGGGGCAGAGGCGGGACTGTCGTCTGGGGGTGAGTGTCGGCAGCCCCCGGAGGATCTGGCGGACCCCAGTGGTGGGGGTTTGGGGGTGGGGAAGTTGTGGCTCTGGAGAAGCCCCTGCCGGTCTCCACCGCGCATACCCTGCAGATGTGGGAACATTCGGGAGCCCCGAGTCTCGAGAACCCGGTTGCCCTCACCCATCCGTAATTGTCTCCGGCGTTCCCAAGGCCAGCTCGGACCTGGGTCGGGGAGGAAGCCTCCCCCACAGCTGGCGACCCGGGACCCCGGCGCCCCTCCCAGATTGGGCGGGATCAGACCCCCGAGGCGGATGCCGCTTAGTCAGACTTGGCTGTTACTGTTACCTGTGTTGTTGAGATTATTGGCCCCTTGGTTGGGAGTATCTGGGCAAGCCAGCGCTGGGGTCCCCGGTTGGGTTTGGGAACTGCAGGTGACCCCCAGTCTCTCCCTGCGGTTCCGGTGCTGCAGGCCCTGCCAGGTGGCTGGGCGGCATTCCAGGGGCCCTGGCTGCGTGGCATGGACACATTGCTGAACCGGCCTCAGTTTCCCCTCCGTGAGGTGGAACAATGAACCAGCTGGGATGAGGATGCCCGAAGCGTTTAGTCAAAGGAAATTTTTGTGATGAGGTGTACTGCTGGCCACTGGGGGCCCTTGCGTGACTGGCGTTAGGTCTCTGAGCCTCAGTTTCCCTGTGTGTTAAGGGGGGGTCTCATGGCATGGGACCTTGGCGAGGATGAGTTGAGTGGATAGGAGCTGTGGCCACTCAGTGGGTGCCCAGGGACAGTCAGCTGTCATCATAATTATATTAATTATGTCTGTAGCCACTGTTCAGATTCACTCCTGTTCCAAGAATCCCGACCATCTTTTCCTCTGGGTCAGATTTAAACTTTTTGTTTGTTTGTTTTATTTGTAGAGGTGGGGGACTCACTTTGTCACCCAGGCTGGAGTACAGTGGCTCCATGCACTGTATTCACTGCAGCCTCAACCTCCTGGGCTCAAGTGATCCTCCCACCTCAGCCTCCCGAGTAGCTGGGACTACAGGTGCACACCACAGGCAGCTAATTTTAAAATTTTTTTGTGTGTGGAGACGGGGTCTCACTATGTTGTCCAGGCTGGTCTCAAACTCCTGGGCCCAAGCAATCCTCCTGCCTTGGCATCTGAAAGTGCTGGGATTTCAGGCATGAGCCACTATGCCCAGCTCTGATTTTTTTAAATGGACACTTCTCAAGAGGAAACTGAGGTCGCCCCTCAACTTGGGCGGGGGACTCCTGCAGTCCAGATCTGGGATTCAGGGCCCATGGGAAGCCACCTGGCCGTCTAGGTCTGGGGCCAGCCCTGGGGGCCATCACTTCCTCCCACTGGCCTGTTCTCAAGGTGACACCAGGCAGGGCTGGTGTCAGGAGGAAGAGGTGTGGCCCCCAGGTCAGGCAGCTGGGCCCCCATATGGCCTAGGTGAGCAGTTGGGTGTTTGCTCAGTCCAGCCTGGACACCCTCCCTCACTCTCACCCCTAGGGTGTGGCATTTCCTGGCAGGTGCTCTGGGTGTGGGAGAACCAAAAGGGGGCCTTGGTGCTTCTCTGTTCCAGGCCAGAGTTCAGGAATCCAGACAAGCCAGGTCAGCCCAGGAGGAGCAAGTAAGGGCTCACTGAGTGACATTTCCTCCTGCCACCAGCCTCTGAGGCCCAGAGCAAGCAGGAATTTGCTCACTCCCCCAACCCCATGAGCCAGGGAGGATGCCTATTGTGGACCCTCTTCCTGGTGGGAATCTGGCTTGCCTTGATTGCTCCTCATGATGGTGAGGTCACTACCAACGTGGCAAACTAAAGGAAATCTCATCAGCTGGGAGTTAAAGACAGGAACTAGGCTCCCACCCAACCTTTCTTAGGTGGATTTCTAGGCCTCTCTGTGCCTCAATTTTCCTATCCATAAAAATGGAGCTAATGCAGCCCTACTTCTCAGCACACATATAGAGTTTAGATGGACAGATGGTGGCCAGGCTGCACACAGGACCTGGCATATTGATCCTAGTCCTAATTATGCAGCTCATTATGTTATCATTTATAGCATGTATCTTTGCACACAGAAATAATATCATGAATATTTCTGAGCTCTAAGTACAAGACTTGGAGAAGAGCTCTGACCAGCCTGAAGGTGTGGGGGTCCAGGAAGTCCCCAGAGGAGGGGCCCAGGAGACCTCAGTTCCCCCATCACTCCTGGATTGTGGGAAGGGTCTGAGGTTGAACTGCGATGCACGGCCTGGCTTCCCAGCCTGTTTCCCCATCTATGGAGTGAGCCCAAAGATGCCCTTTGAGACTCCACTGGGCCAGGGCTGGTGTTATTCAGGGGCCCCTTTCCAGTCTCACATAGGTGCCCCAGGCAGTTCCTGCAATGGGGTAGGGCTGGCATGGATGACATACAATTAGTCATCCATGACAGAGCCTCGGGACCTAGAAACCCGGGACACCAAAGTCTAAAGTGCATGTGTCACCGTGCCCAACCCCACCCCTTTTTCCATACCCAGGCACTCCCTGGTGCAGATATTGAGTATATATTGACAGAGAACTCACTAGTACACATGGTTTCACTAAAGCAGGGTCCGGCCATTGTGAACTTAAAGGATTTACTGGGCTATTTCTTCTTCTTTTCTTCCCCTTCTGTTTGCAAAAGCAACTCCTGCTCCTTGTAAAAAGGGACCAGCCTATCATTACTGGGAAACCCAAACTGGTAAGAACTGGTGAGGAACCACCCACAGGGGCGGCGAGTGTTCAGTGAGTTTTGTTTTCCACAGGAGCCGCCCAGGAGGCTCCTCAGGCCGACCCCAGACCCTGGCTGGCCAGGATGAAGTATCTCCGGCACCGGCGGCCCAATGCCACCCTCATTCTGGCCATCGGCGCTTTCACCCTCCTCCTCTTCAGTCTGCTAGTGTCACCACCCACCTGCAAGGTCCAGGAGCAGCCACCGGCGATCCCCGAGGCCCTGGCCTGGCCCACTCCACCCACCCGCCCAGCCCCGGCCCCGTGCCATGCCAACACCTCTATGGTCACCCACCCGGACTTCGCCACGCAGCCGCAGCACGTTCAGAACTTCCTCCTGTACAGACACTGCCGCCACTTTCCCCTGCTGCAGGACGTGCCCCCCTCTAAGTGCGCGCAGCCGGTCTTCCTGCTGCTGGTGATCAAGTCCTCCCCTAGCAACTATGTGCGCCGCGAGCTGCTGCGGCGCACGTGGGGCCGCGAGCGCAAGGTACGGGGTTTGCAGCTGCGCCTCCTCTTCCTGGTGGGCACAGCCTCCAACCCGCACGAGGCCCGCAAGGTCAACCGGCTGCTGGAGCTGGAGGCACAGACTCACGGAGACATCCTGCAGTGGGACTTCCACGACTCCTTCTTCAACCTCACGCTCAAGCAGGTGCGCTGGACTGGGGTCACCTGATCGGGGCCAAGCAAGCATGCCCTGTCCACCCTGCCTGCAGGTCCTGTTCTTACAGTGGCAGGAGACAAGGTGCGCCAACGCCAGCTTCGTGCTCAACGGGGATGATGACGTCTTTGCACACACAGACAACATGGTCTTCTACCTGCAGGACCATGACCCTGGCCGCCACCTCTTCGTGGGGCAACTGATCCAAAACGTGGGCCCCATCCGGGCTTTTTGGAGCAAGTACTATGTGCCAGAGGTGGTGACTCAGAATGAGCGGTACCCACCCTATTGTGGGGGTGGTGGCTTCTTGCTGTCCCGCTTCACGGCCGCTGCCCTGCGCCGTGCTGCCCATGTCTTGGACATCTTCCCCATTGATGATGTCTTCCTGGGTATGTGTCTGGAGCTTGAGGGACTGAAGCCTGCCTCCCACAGCGGCATCCGCACGTCTGGCGTGCGGGCTCCATCGCAACGCCTGTCCTCCTTTGACCCCTGCTTCTACCGAGACCTGCTGCTGGTGCACCGCTTCCTACCTTATGAGATGCTGCTCATGTGGGATGCGCTGAACCAGCCCAACCTCACCTGCGGCAATCAGACACAGATCTACTGAGTCAGCATCAGGGTCCCCAGCCTCTGGGCTCCTGTTTCCATAGGAAGGGGCGACACCTTCCTCCCAGGAAGCTGAGACCTTTGTGGTCTGAGCATAAGGGAGTGCCAGGGAAGGTTTGAGGTTTGATGAGTGAATATTCTGGCTGGCGAACTCCTACACATCCTTCAAAACCCACCTGGTACTGTTCCAGCATCTTCCCTGGATGGCTGGAGGAACTCCAGAAAATATCCATCTTCTTTTTGTGGCTGCTAATGGCAGAAGTGCCTGTGCTAGAGTTCCAACTGTGGATGCATCCGTCCCGTTTGAGTCAAAGTCTTACTTCCCTGCTCTCACCTACTCACAGACGGGATGCTAAGCAGTGCACCTGCAGTGGTTTAATGGCAGATAAGCTCCGTCTGCAGTTCCAGGCCAGCCAGAAACTCCTGTGTCCACATAGAGCTGACGTGAGAAATATCTTTCAGCCCAGGAGAGAGGGGTCCTGATCTTAACCCTTTCCTGGGTCTCAGACAACTCAGAAGGTTGGGGGGATACCAGAGAGGTGGTGGAATAGGACCGCCCCCTCCTTACTTGTGGGATCAAATGCTGTAATGGTGGAGGTGTGGGCAGAGGAGGGAGGCAAGTGTCCTTTGAAAGTTGTGAGAGCTCAGAGTTTCTGGGGTCCTCATTAGGAGCCCCCATCCCTGTGTTCCCCAAGAATTCAGAGAACAGCACTGGGGCTGGAATGATCTTTAATGGGCCCAAGGCCAACAGGCATATGCCTCACTACTGCCTGGAGAAGGGAGAGATTCAGGTCCTCCAGCAGCCTCCCTCACCCAGTATGTTTTACAGATTACGGGGGGACCGGGTGAGCCAGTGACCCCCTGTAGCCCCCAGCTTCAGGCCTCAGTGTCTGCCAGTCAAGCTTCACAGGCATTGTGATGGGGCAGCCTTGGGGAATATAAAATTTTGTGAAGACTTGGAGATCTTTTTTTTTTTTTAAGCAAATTTACAAGTTTCAACAGACAAGTCCACATTCATCCCTAAAAGTCTCATTTTCCAGTAGAAAATATACACTGGTAAAAACGGGGCATGGGGCCGTGGCTCAGGGCTGTAATTCTAGCACATTGGGAGACCAAAGTGGGAGGATCACTTGAGCCCAGGAGTTCTGGATCCTGTCTCTGCACAAAATAAAAAATTACTCAGGCGTGGTGGTGCTCACATGCCTGTAGTCCCAGCTATACTTGGGAGGCTGAGGCGAGAGGATCGCTTGAGCCCAGGAGTTGGAGGCTGCAGTGAACCATGATTGCGCCACTGTACTCCACTGGGCGGCAATAAGAAGACAAAAACATAAAACAGGACATGTGTGAGGCAAAAGCTGCAGGAATTTCTATCAGGCAGATCTGACCTCATCCCACCCACCCCCTGCTCAGATACCCTTCATAGCTCCTTATTGCTTTCAGCTCATAACCCCACATATCCCCACAGACAGATTCTTTTTTTTTTTTTT